GGAACCCCTCCAGGTTAAATGATGCCTCCGGGCCCCGCACTTGGGACGTCTGCAGGCACTGGGAGGGTTTTTCCCAAGCCGCTGGCAGCAGCGAGCGGAGCCTCGCCCATTGAATCAGCATGCCCTCCCGGCTGGCTGCTGAGTCAGGCCTGCGGAGCCGGCGAAGCCGCAGGACTTGACCCAGGCGCGCTCCGCTGCCCTTCAGGCCGGGCTGGAGGTCGAGGCCCTGCAGCCAGGGAGATGCGCCGGTGGCTGCGTGGGGACAGAGGGGGGTTGTCTCCCACCCTCACAGTCTACACCCCGGCCCTTCCCCTTTGCCCGTCTGAGGCGCAGTTTGTGTCGAGGGGGAGCGCCTGGAAAGTTTCCTCGTACAGATACGAGGGTCCAAAAGCCCCGAGGAGAGGGAATAATGAGAAGGGGAGGGCGCAGGGTTAGAGGTCAGGGTCTCGACCAAAGGCTGTCGGTTTTCCTGGAGGAGGGAGAAAGGCCTGGCCGGGATCATCTGATTCCGGGGCCTCCCGAAGGCCTCCTAGCTGGGTTTTGGGGGGACCGAAACGAGCGCATGAAGCTCGCGGGCCTGGGAGTGGGGTGGGGCGGGAGCCCAGTGGTGGCGGCTGCGGCCGGGCCTGCACCGTCCCCGGCCGCATTCTGGTAGGGCCCACAGTCCGGCTGGAAGGGAAGCTGCCGAAGCGCTCGGTCATCGCGGCTGCGGAGTCGGAGAGGCCAGGGCCTGGCCGCCCACCCCGCGAGCCGCGCCCTGCCCCGAGCGCCCCACCCCCGTCCGCGTTACAACCGGGAGGCCCGCTGGGTCCTGCACCGTCACCCTCCTCCCTGTGACCGCCCACCTGATACCCAAACAACTTTCTCGCCCCTCCAGTCCCCAGCTCGCCGAGCGCTTGCGGGGAGCCACCCAGCCTCAGTTTCCCCAGCCCCGGGCGGGGCGAGGGGCGATGACGTCATGCCGGCGCGCGGCATTGTGGGGCGGGGCGAGGCGGGGCGCCGGGGGGAGCAACACTGAGACGCCATTTTCGGCGGCGGGAGCGGCGCAGGCGGCCGAGCGGGACTGGCTGGGTCGGCTGGGCTGCTGGTGCGAGGAGCCGCGGGGCTGTGCTCGGCGGCCAAGGGGACAGCGCGTGGGTGGCCGAGGATGCTGCGGGGCGGTAGCTCCGGCGCCCCTAGCTGGTGACTGCTGCGCCGTGCCTCACACAGCCGAGGCGGGCTCGGCGCACAGTCGCTGCTCCGCGCGCGCGCCCGGCGGCGCTCCAGGTGCTGACAGCGCGAGAGAGCGCGGCCCTCAGGAGCAAGGCGGTGAGTCCCCGGCGTGCGCCCCGGACCGCGGCGGATCTAATTTCTTTTTCTTTTTTCATTCCAGAATGTATGACAACATGTCCACAATGGTGTACATAAAGGAAGACAAGTTGGAGAAGCTTACACAGGATGAAATTATTTCTAAGACAAAGCAAGTAATTCAGGGGCTGGAAGCTTTGAAGAATGAGCACAATTCCATTTTACAAAGTTTGCTGGAGACACTGAAGTGTTTGAAGAAAGATGATGAAAGTAATTTGGTGGAGGAGAAATCAAACATGATCCGGAAGTCACTGGAGATGTTGGAGCTCGGCCTGAGTGAGGCACAGGTACGAGTGAGAATGACTCAGACGTTATCAGGCCACAGTGCTGCACACGTTTCTGTCTGCTCAGGTTATGATGGCTTTGTCAAATCACCTGAATGCTGTGGAGTCCGAGAAGCAGAAACTGCGTGCGCAGGTTCGTCGTCTGTGCCAGGAGAATCAGTGGCTACGGGATGAACTGGCCAACACGCAGCAGAAACTGCAGAAGAGTGAGCAGTCTGTGGCTCAACTGGAGGAGGAGAAGAAGCATCTGGAGTTTATGAATCAGCTAAAAAAATATGATGACGACATTTCCCCATCCGTGAGTGGCTCTGTAGCAAATGTGGTGCTAATAGATGAAGTGTTGTCCTGGGTCTGTTTTATAGGAGGACAAAGACACTGATTCTACCAAAGAGCCTCTGGATGACCTTTTCCCCAATGATGAAGACGACCCAGGGCAAGGAAGTGAGTGATGGGTGATGCAGGCATGTTACCGAAAACCCATCTGAAGTGAACTTTCTCGGTGCAGTCCAGCAGCAGCACAGCAGTGCAGCCGCGGCTGCCCAGCAGGGCGGCTACGAGATCCCCGCGCGGCTGCGGACGCTCCACAACCTGGTGATCCAGTACGCCTCGCAGGGGCGCTACGAGGTAGCTGTGCCCCTCTGCAAGCAGGCCCTGGAGGACCTGGAGAAGACTTCAGGACACGACCACCCGGACGTGGCCACCATGCTCAACATCCTGGCCTTGGTGTACAGGCTAGTCACTTTTGTTTACCTACTGAATTTTACTGAAACACTTAATGTGTGTTTTTCCATTTAGGGATCAGAATAAATACAAAGATGCAGCTAACCTACTGAATGATGCCTTGGCTATTCGTGAGAAAACTTTGGGCAAAGATCATCCTGCGGTTTGTATATCCAGTTCTTTCATTCTTTTAATACCATTCTTAGTGGTTCTCTCTGTGTTGACAGGTGGCGGCGACTTTGAATAACCTTGCAGTCCTTTATGGTAAAAGAGGGAAGTACAAAGAAGCAGAGCCGTTGTGTAAAAGAGCTCTGGAAATCCGAGAAAAGGTACAAAAGAAGGGGGCAGTCGTTTTCTTTGAAGTGTCTCTAATATGCTGTTTTTTATTTTCAGGTTTTGGGGAAGGATCACCCCGATGTTGCCAAGCAGTTAAATAACTTGGCCTTACTGTGCCAGAACCAGGGCAAGTATGAAGAAGTAGAATATTATTATCAAAGAGCCCTCGAGATCTACCAGACAAAACTGGGACCTGATGACCCCAACGTGGCTAAGACGAAAAATAACCTGGTGTGTTGACTGCACAGCACTAGGGAGGGGGCATATGAAATATTTTATTTTATTTTATTTTAAGGCATCCTGCTATTTGAAACAAGGAAAGTTCAAGCAAGCAGAAACACTGTACAAAGAGATTCTCACTCGTGCACATGAAAGGGAGTTTGGTTCTGTAGATGGTAAGAAATATACTCCCGTTTCAAGTGAATTTGCTCAACCTGTATGCTGTGTTTTCTTCCCTAGATGAAAATAAACCCATCTGGATGCATGCTGAAGAAAGAGAAGAATGCAAAGTAAGAATTTATTATTTTGAGATTTTCTAAATTTATTCATTTGAAATTATTTCTTATAATTTAGGGAAAGCAAAAGGATGGGACATCTTTTGGAGAGTATGGCGGCTGGTACAAAGCCTGCAAAGTTGATAGGTATGTCTGGAATTGCGTTTGGCTGGAAAAACCATAGTTCTGTATGTCATGTGCTTTCTTACAGTCCAACTGTTACAACCACTCTAAAAAACCTTGGGGCACTTTACAGACGTCAAGGCAAATTTGAAGCTGCAGAAACGTTAGAAGAAGCTGCTATGAGGTCTCGTAAACAGGTTAGTCATACTTCTGTCCTTAACCGGCCCATGATTAAGAACTGTTTTTTTTTTTTTTTTCTAGCGAAGTATCTCAGAAATACCTAAGAAAATCTTAAGTGCTAATGGGTCAAACCATTTTCCCCTGCCTGGCTCACAGGGTCTTGACAATGTTCACAAACAGAGGGTGGCAGAAGTGCTCAATGACCCTGAGAACATGGAGAAGCGCAGGAGCCGTGAGAGCCTCAACGTGGACGTGGTCAAGTACGAGAGTGGCCCTGACGGAGGGGAGGAAGTGAGTATGAGCGTAGAGTGGAACGGGGTAAGTACAGTACACAGCGGGCACGTGCTCCGTGCAGCTTCACGTTTGTTCACGTTTTTTTCAGGATGGCACTGGATCTTTAAAACGCAGTGGTTCCTTTAGCAAACTCCGGGCTTCCATTAGACGCAGCAGTGAGAAGCTGGTTAGGAAGCTGAAGGGAGGAAGTTCACGAGAGAGTGAGCCAAAGAACCCCGGGTAACTATCTCTTCCAGCTCTCCCGACTCCCTTTTGTCCTTGCATGTCCGTGTCCGGGTTGCAGCATGAAGCGTGCCAGCTCTCTGAATGTCCTTAACGTGGGTGGCAAGGCTGCTGAAGATCGCTTTCAAGTAAGGAGCCTACCCCGAATTGTGTCCTAGGCAGTGTAATTTTTCTATTTGTTTTTTCATGCAGGAACGAAATAATTGTCTGGCCGACTCGCGAGCTCTGAGTGCCAGCCACACTGACCTGGCCCACTGAGAGCCAGCAGGGCTAGGTAACCTGTCTTGGGAGTGTGAGACCGCCCCGCCCTGCCACGCCCCTCACCGCCCTGCCCGGAGGCGCCAGCCGCACTCCTTGGCTTCCTTTCCTAGATAGTGACGTCCACCAACCTTGGAGGTGCCTTTTCAAAACACCCGGGAGGCCGTGCCTCAGCATTCTGTTACTCGGCCTGCAGCCCCAGTGCCAGGAGCCACCCCGACCGCGACCCGGCCAGGCTGGCTCAGGGAGGCCGAGGTGGCGCTGAGGTGGCTTCAGCACGCTGGGGATTGGCTCCTGCTCACGGATGCTGTTGCATTTCCTGCCTGCCACCTTTTTGCCATGACACCAGACTCTCTTTTAAATTGTAATATTGTAATAAGGCTGTAAATTAAGAATCTGGAAACATAAAGTACCCCTTTCAGAACGATAGGCATTTAGTGATCTATGGCAGTAAAGCCTGAAGCTTAGCGGACACTGGTCAGTGGGAAGTGAATTCCTTCCCAGCTGGAGCATCTTCCGGGTCTCTCTTTCCAAGGTCCCCATGCCTGTGGCCCTGGGGCCCCATGCCCCCTTTTGAGCTGTGTTCTCCCGGACGCCCCTGCACACGAAGCCCATAGAGACGTGTGTTTCACTTTTTTTTTTTTTTTTTTTGAGACGGAGTCTAACTCTGTTGCCCAGGCTGGAGCGCAGTGGCCCAATCTCGGCCCACTGCAAGCTCCACCTCCTGGGTTCACGCCATTCTCCTGCCTCAGCCTCCCGAGTAGCTGGGACTACAGGCACCCGCCAGGCGGATCACAAGGTCAGGAGATCGAGACCATCCTGGCTAACATGGCGTTTCACTTTTTAAAAGCTTAAGCTTTATGGAATGAGGGAGCACGGTGGACTCTGACAGGAACCTTTTCAAATCAATGCTGAGGCTGTATTTCTTAGCCGTCCACAAACTAGTCCATAGGTAAAGAGCATACAAAACAGACGCCGAGGTGATCAGTGATTCCAAAGGCTGACGCTCAGCAGCGCCACCTCCATGCCAGCCAACTAGGCTACGGGATGGAGGGGCGGTCTGTGAAACACCAGCCATCCCGTGAAAGCTCAGCTTGCCACTGTCATGTAACAGGGTGGGTGGTGGCACAGCAGAGGCTCACACTTGTCACCTTCAGCCTCTAGAAGCTCCCCGTGGGGCACGAAGGCTGGGGACAGAGTGTCCTGAGGTTTTGTTACAAGGCTAGACTTTAAAATACCTTTCAAAGTTTCATCCCGCCTCATGTCGCAGGACTGCTGTGTTTGTGAAAGCGCGTTTGTTTCCACAAGACAAGCTCCGTGTAGTCGCCAGCGGGTGCCTGGCCCAGGAGCTGCCCTGTGGAGCCAGCGTTGTCCCCGAGCTGCTCGCCTGTGGCCGTGGCTCCTTTTCTGAGGCTCCTGACTCCATTCTTGCAGATTCTGGTGGATCAGGAGCTTACATTCTAAATGCTACATAGAGGTGTTGAAGAAAATTTCATAGGTTCTGTAATAGTGGATGGGATTAAAAGAAAAAATGTTAAATTATATATATATATATGGCTGGGTGCGGTGGTTCATGCCAGTAATCCTATAATCTTAGCACTTTGGGAGGCTGAGGCGGGAGGATCACTTGAGCCCAGTTCAAGAACAGCTTGGGCAACACAGCGAGTCCCTGTGTCTAGCAAAAAAAACCATGTGTATATATATATATATGTGTGTGTGTGTATATATATATATATATATATACATACATATATATACATATATAATTTGATGGGTTGTGAGAAGCCAACCCCCCCCAAAAAAAGGGGGGTGTAGAGCAGCTTCCCCTGACAGGTGCCGTGGCTGCCCCCGTAGTGGGCTATGTCTGTGCACAGGCGACAGGGAGGAGGGCTCCGGAGCTTCCCTTGTGGTGGGGGTGCCTTCTCCCTGTGAGGATGCTGAGCAGAGTTTGGAACCCAGACAGTTTCCCTTAGTGACAGTTATCTGGAAAGGAAAAAGGGCATTTAGAAGGAATAAACATAGGGCTGAATATGGAGTTGAATTTTAACCTCTTCAGACTGATGGGTGCAGACGAGGTTGTGTGGGGCCTCTGTGGAGCCTGCTGTGGCTTCCAGCCATGGGACTTTAGGGCCGAGGTGGCCTCTGCAGCACTGTGGCTGTGGGAGCACTGTGTGTTGGGGTAAGAGAAGCCAGGGGGCCTCCCTGAAGCCAGCTCATAAAGGAAGGTTCGTGTTTCAGAGGGAGGCGGCAAGGGAATCTGAGTACCTGAGTCCCCGATGTTTGAACCCTTCCACCCAATAGAAGTGCGGTGATTTCAGCCATTTCCCATCTGGCGGTCTGAATTTTTCCCTTCAGAGGAGAGAAGTGGTGGGCCCAGGCATCCCTCCTCCTGTGTGTGGTCGTTCTGGTGAGAGGAACCCCACGCGAGAGTCAGCACCTGTTTCTTCAGAGTTGCTGTCAAAATAATCACTGCGCCCCCGCCCCCCGCCCCCCCCCACAGCAGCCGTGTGTGCAGCGCCCGTCCCCAGCAACCATGGCATGGGAGCGTCTGGATCTGTGGGCGGACAGCATATCTCTGGGTAGTTGGTGCAGCTGTGGCAGAAATCAGGCCCCTGGGGAAGTCCTGTGACATGGATGCTTCCCTGAAGCAGCAGCAGTGTGTGGCTCAGGGGTCCTCAGAGGCCGGTGGTGCCCGCGGGTGGCACGGGGCACTCTCATGGGCAGCACTTGGTCTTGTGTTTACAGTATTGGAGGGATTCACATCGTTGTTTTCTGGATTAAGCTGCTAGGAGTATCATGTACTTAGAAATTCAGTGTTTATAGTAAGATGTATTAAACATTGCTAATGATGTATCGTTACAATGTATAACAGGTTTTCCATTGTCATAACTGTATGGAATTTTCTTGGAGGATGTCATTAGCTTCTGTTTGCACTGACTTGTGAGCTGTGTGTACGCTGTGGTCAGATTTCTGAATGCTGTAGAGCACTTACCAGCTCTGACCGTGTCTTGCTGGGGCCAGCAGGCTGCGTGTGCAGCGGGGCCAGCTGTCTCAGGGCTGATATGTAGACGTGTATTCTGTTTACAATTAGTTCCCCAACTCTGTGGGGAAGAACTTAAGCGGTTTTAGTGTTTTATAATATGGTGAGGCAATGAGGGTCAGGGCGCGTGGTCCCTGAGGGAGGGTCTTCAGGGCAAGACCCATGGCCCTGGCCTGGAACTGTGCTCCCCAGGGCGTGGTGCCTCCCTAAGGGGATGGTCAGTGTTCTGGGACTGACTGCCAGGCCAGCCCGTCTGCAGACTCCTGTGGTGGGAGTTCCCTGGGACGGGAAGCCCCTCGGCCCCTTCCCTCCAGGGGCAGGAACTGAGCCAGCATGGGCGGGGCCGGCCGAGCTTCCAGGCGTGTTTTCTCTGTTAAATGTACCTCTGTCTTTAAGCTGTCTCATTTTCTAATCGCTGGCATGTCTTGCCTAGAAAAGCATTTGGAATTGCTTATGTTCAATTACAGAAATAAAATGTCTTACTTGCCATTGTAGAATTCCTGCACTTTTGCAGAAAGGCTGTTTTGTA